TGAAGGGCAAACAATAGCTGGCGTTTGACATTACCCAACATTGTTGGAGGCTTCTTTTCCTAAGTAAGTAAATAAATAAATAAATAAAAATCAAGGTTTACTCCTCACAACATATTTTAGTCTGTAGTCTAGGGGTGACCCTTCGGTGAGGAAACTCCTCCACAACATTCCATTTTGTTGTTTCCAGGAACACAAAAGTTAAAACTATATAGTCCATGTAGATTCAACGTATTCCTTTAAACCAGAAGACAGCCAGTGCTGCTGTTCAGGCTCTTTAAAGCTTATATAGGATACAAGTAAACTCAAGGAATTCACCGTACTGCCAGTGATAGTTTCCCTTAAATAAAGAGATGATACTTTTACTATAAGATTTTTGCTGCTATTTATCATGGAAGACAAAACACCGAAGAAATTCAGTTTGCAGTTGGTGGTCCAAATACTAACTGGAACAGATGGGCCAATTAAATCTACAAGAGACTGAACTATCCCTCGTGCTTAACACTCAGAGTCAGCAAGAAACATGCGTCTCTCTACAAGCAGGTACTTTAGCAACGTGTGACTCTTGAGTATGATAATCTATCGTAATCGCTAACGGAAGCAATCAGGTGCACGTAAAGAGGTTGGGGATCAGCTTCTGGTCACAAAAAACCGAGCAAGGATAATTCCACTACAAATGACTATTAGCTTTAGTGAAAAAGAATGGTAAGTTACACGGTGTAGATGAACTTTACAAGGCGAGAGCTCCCTAAAGAACACCCAGCCTGGCGGAGGGCAGCAGGCTCCACCCATGTCTCTGCAGTTTTGGTCCGGCCTCGGACTAACTACACCCTAGCAGCGGGAAACTTTCGCGTGTGCGCAGTAGGCCTGTCCAGTGCCGCGTGGGAAAGGCGGGACTTTCCTATCTCTTGCGTCACATCCACTGCGACGCAAGACGTCACCGGCTTGACTGGGAAGGTCAATCGCGGCTGCAGGCAGGCGCGCATGCGCTTTATGCCCGCTGTTGCTGGCGCGTGCGCGTATCAGCCTTGGCTGGCCGGTGTATGTCCGCTGGATTGTGAGGCCCGGGATCTGGGCTCCGCCGTGGTGCAGAAATGCTGTGCCGGCTCGGCGGTCGGTGGCTGCGGCCGCTCCCTGCCCTGCAGCTTTGGGCTAGGGACCTGCCGCTTGCGCCGGTTCCTACGAGCGGCGCCAAGCGCCCCACTCTCCCAGTGTGGGCAGTGGCACCAGTCTCTGCAGTACATGCGAACGGCTGGTACGAGGCCCTGGCCGCGTCTTCGCCGGTGCGGGTTGCGGAGGAAGTACTGCTCGGCGTGCACGCCGCCACGGGCCTGCCCTGGTGGGGCAGCATTCTGCTCTCCACCGTGGCCTTACGGGGTGCTGTCACGCTGCCTTTGGCAGCCTACCAGCACTACATCCTGGCCAAGGTGAGGGGCGCCGAGCCGTGCGCGTACCCTGCTGTGCTCATAACAAAACCTATTTTTTAGCTAGGTGGAAAATTTGCAGCCAGAAATAAAAACTATTGCCAGGCATCTTAACCAAGAAGTTGCAGTTCGTGCAAATCAGTTGGGGTGGTCCAAAAGAGATGCCAGGTAAGCTAATTATATCCACGTAAGACCATACGTTTCCCCTTTTTTCCCCCTAACCTCAATCTAGGCTCACTTATCTAAAGAATATGAGGAGGCTAATTTCAGAGCTATATGTGCGAGATAACTGCCACCCTTTCAAAGCCACTGTGTTGGTTTGGATTCAGCTTCCAATGTGGATCTTCATGTCTTTTGCTCTCCGGAATTTAAGCACGGGGGCAGCACATTCAGAAGGTAATTATTGTATGTCTTCTCCCAAAGAAGTTCTTCTATTGTTTTATTTATAAAACTGTTTTAGCAGGTTTTTCTGTTCAGGAACAGTTAGCTACTGGTGGAATTCTGTGGTTTCCTGACCTCACTGCACCCGACTCCACTTGGATTCTGCCTATCTCTGTTGGCGTCATCAATTTGTTAATAGTGGAGGTCAGTAGTTTTAAATGAAATTTGTTTGCCATTCATTATGCATGTATATGTTCTACCCCTTCAGATTTGTGCTCTACAAAAAATTGGAATGTCTCGTTTTCAGACGTATATTACGTACTTTGTCCGTGCAATGTCGGTGTTGATGATACCAATTGCTGCAACGGTACCCTCAGTGAGTAAGCACCAATATTGTGTGTAGCATGTGCTACAGATGCTAACATTTATGTCTTCTCTTTATAGTCAATTGTTCTCTACTGGTTATGCTCCAGCTTCGTGGGCCTTTCACAGAATTTGCTGCTGCGTTCTCCTGGATTTCGCCAACTTTGCCGAATACCATCGACCAAGTCAGATTCAGAAACTCCTTATAAAGACATATTTGCTGCCTTTAATACCAAGTTCATTTCAAGAAAATGACATATTTTCCAATAATTTTGAAACAGTTGCAGGAGTCACTATCATCTAAATGTATTTAGACTTAGAAATTCAGATGTTACTTGATTTCCTTTTATTTAAAATCATTAACTTCATGAAATATTGTAGGTTAAGATGTAATCCAGACCAGGCACAGTGGCTCATGCCTGTAATCCCAGCACTTTGGGAGGTCGAGGTGGGTGGATCACCTGAGGTCTGGAGTTTGAGACCAGCCTGGCCAACATGGTGAAACCCTGTCTGTACTAAAATAACAAAAAAATTAGCTGGGCTTAGTGGCAGGTGCCTGTAATCCCAGCTACTTGGGAGGCTGAGGCAGGAGAATCGCTTGAACCTGGAATACAGAGGTTTCAGTGAGCTGAGATCACCCCATTGCACTCCAGCCTGGACAACAAGAGTGAAACGCTATCAAAGAAAAAAAAAAGATGTAATCCAGATATATTTGACAGTAATTAAAATCTTTTAAATGTTATAAATGCAGTATGTTTGTGAAAGTATTAGAATAGAACCAAAGTGCCTGTCTCTGTTTATAAAGTTACAGTTTGTTAGAGCTACCAGAACTTTGGAGAATAGGGTTAGCTACTGAATGATGGCAAGTTAAACTAAACAATACTGCATATTACTGTTTTGTAAAATAAGAGGATCAGTGAGATGATTCATGTTTTTTTTTTTTGAGATGGAGTCTCACTGTGTCACCCAGGCTGGAGTGCAGTGGCGCAATCTCAGCTCACTGCAACCTCCATCTCCCGGATTCCAGTGATTTTCCTGCCTCAGCCTCCAAGTATCTGGGATTGCAGGTGCACACCACCACGCCCAGCTAATTTTTGTATTTTTAGTAGAGATGGGGTTTCACCATGTTGGACAGGCTGGTCTGGAACTGCTGACCTCAACTAATCCACCCTCCTTGGCCTCCCATAGTGCTGGGATTACAGGCATGAGCCACCTCACCCAGCATTTTTTTTTTTTAATTTTTTTAATGAGACAGAGTCTCTCTCTGTCACCTAGGCTGGAGTGCAGTGGCACGATCTCGGCTCACTGCAACCTCTGCCTCCCGTGTTCAAGCAATTCTCCTACCTCAGCCTACTGGGTAGCTGGGACTACAGGGGTGCACCACCATGCCCAGCTAAGTTTTGTATTTTTAGTAGAGATGGGATTTCACCATGTTGGCTAGGCTGGTCTTGAACTCCTGGCCTCAAGTGATCTGCCCACCTTGGCCTCCCAAAGTGCTGGGATTACAGGCGTGAGCCACTGTGCCCAGCTGAGATGTTTCTTATTATTTTGGAGGTGGAGAGGATTTTAGACCTCTTTGAGCATCTGAAAAAAGGCTATATATGTATGGTTTTCTCTTCAGAAAAATCTTAAGACTCACAATACGGGGACTTCCTTGTTACCAGGAAGATTTTCTGGCAATTCCTAGTTAATAAATCTTATTCTAATGGAACATACATTGATCTTGAGTTAATGCGTGGTTGAAAAAAAAAGCGGGGGCAACTTGAAATATATGCAGTAAAGTAGTCCATGCATACAAGTCCCTAACATGGTAGATGATGTTGCCTCCCGGCCCTGCTCAGAAAGAATACAAAAAGTGTACATTCCTTTTTCTATAATTTAAGAAGTCTGGAATACAGAGTGTAACACTGTGTACTGCTAGCACCCAAAGTGGAAAATCTTAAGCATTCAGATTGTTTAGTCAAAGAAGAAAACCAGAAGGGCAGTTGCCTATTGAGGTGATTTTAAACCTGTTTATTTGTAAGGATTAAGTACCCTAATAGGCTTAAACTATGATAGAGGTTTAATACAGAAAAAATTGACAGGTATTATAAATTGTGGATCCAGTTACTTGCTTATTTAATTTGTAAAGAGGTAAAATTAGCTCTGGTTGAGATATCAAGTATGGCAGGTATTTGAGAAGGCTATAAATCATAATTTTCATTTAGTTAAAATATGGACCTGATTCTGGGAAACCCTATCATTCCATCTCAATGTTTTACAATAAAATAAAAACTAAAGTGAAATTCATTAGTCATTTCTTTGATTGATGTCTCTTAAATTTTAGTTCACCTGCTTAATGAAGTTATGACATTTTTTAATAGAAAAAATGTACAGCATACAGAGGTAAGAATTCTGCTTCCCTGAGAATTTATTTTAGACATAGATGGTGGCAATTAAGACTAGGTTCTTTTTTCATACAAGTTCCTAGTCCTGGTTTCTGACTGTCCTATTGGGGCAATTGTGCTTTCCAACCACATTGAAGGAATTGAAATATCCTCATTATTTGTGGATTTTATATTTGTAAATTTGCCTCCTTGCTCAAATCTATCCATAACCCCAGAACCAGTACTTGCACAAGTGCTTTTGAGCCATTTGTAGGCAAAAATGTGAGTCACCTCCCAACAGAAGTGAAACAAATGGTACTCTGCCTTCTAGTTTCAGCTCTCATACCGTAAACATGTATCCTTTTTGAGTCTACTTAGTCCCATCTCTTCCTAATTTCTGTTCTTTTTGTTGGTGATTTTACTGTTTAAAATGGCCTCCAAATGCCCTGCTGGAGTGCTTTCTGATGTTCCTAAGCTCAGGAAGGCTTAGGAGAAAATAAGTATATTAGATAAGCTTCATTCATGCACAAGTTATAATGCTGTTGGCAGAGAGTTCAGTGTTACTGAATCAACAATATGTTGCATTGTTCTGTTGACAAAAACAAAGCTTGCAGAAACCTAACCCTGTATGTTTTCTAGGAGCAGTGATTTGGTATTCACTACTTCAGTGTTTGTGGACTTTATGGAACATAAGTACCACAAATAATGCAAATTGACTATATTTGCAGCGTGTACAATCAAGGATGCAGAGGCAGAAATGTGTGTGCAGCTTAGGTCATAGTAAAAAGAGGAAAGAATTTGAGGAAAATTTTGCCAGTTACATATTACCTCTGGAATAACTTTGCCTTTGCCGTGTGTGTTACTGTGTACACTCAGATATTTTTCTCATAATGGCCTTTGCCGTGTGTGTTACTGAGTGAGTACACTCAGATATTTTTCTCATAATGGCATGAGGGAAATCAGTCTCCTTTTCCCATTGTGTTTGTCACTTTTGCTGAGACGCAAAAAATAACGTGCTATGATATTGTGAAATATGTATTTGGTCTTTATCCCCAATCCCTGACATCCAGCGGAATCTGCAGAGTTAAGTGTCTTTTGTATGCTCATGTGATGACTGGTGGCTGGGGGCCCCTAGAAAGTTTCAGGATAGGGCAGATCCTTGTGGCCAGGAGTTCCAGATCAGCCTGGGCAACATAGTGAGACCTTGTCTGTACAAAAAAGAAAGTAGGAAAAAACATCTTTGGTTTTTCCTATCTCCAGATACTTCCTTTTCAAATAAATGAATCTTCTTTCATGTGCATAATTTACCTTGTTTACTGTGAGTCCCCTTGATTTCAAAATGTATATTTGTATCTTTACAAATGTATATTGTGCTTAGTTTCCTGTTGCTCTCCCATTGTCAAACTTTCAAACTTGAAATTTCTTTTCAAATATATACAGGAAGTTTGAGAATACAAGGCCCTTCCTCCAAGATCTCAAAATAATTTCTCACAAGTGGGGGTTGCTGGGATCTTGGGATAAACCCATGTATAAAGAAAACTGGTGTATTATGAACTGAAGTGAATCAGTTACCTGAACTTACCTGACTTCAGGATGGTAAATACTCTTGATTTTTTTCTTCAGGCAGATTTTTTTTAGTAAAGAGCAAAAAATCTGTATTGTATTTCAGAAAATTGCAAGTCTGTGGTCTTATTTCTAACAGTTTGTCATAGCCTGGAGCAGTTCCAGAACCTGAATGAAGTCAGGGCTACAGAACAGGGAATATGCATGCTCTTAAGACCCCTTGATGTCTTGCTGTCTGGCTTGCCTATATCCCCTCAGTTGCTGAGGCTCTGCGCTGGGCCCTGCAGAGTTCAGGAAGGTTTTTGTCTCCTTAGATGAGGACTGTAATGTTTGTGTTACCCTTCCCCACAGGGGTGTTACCCACCCTTCTCGTCCTTACAGGAGATCTGTTTTTCCTGTGGGTCTCATTTTTGTCTCTAGGCCAGATTCACTGTCTTAATGAATGCTTCTCATTTCAAGAGTCAGGAAGGGAGACTCACTCCTGGATCAATTTATAGTATTTATACCATTAGGATACCTGAGTTCAAAAGTATATTAATAGATAGAATTGGCGTATCTGAAATGATCCCAAATTACTTTTCCCTGGGACCGTTAGAAGAGAAAACTGAACAAATCCCATCCTAGTCAGATGTCCTAAGTGGGAAGATGAGGCTTACAAAGGAAAACCAAAATTCTTAATTGCCACCCTGACAGATAACCCAGGAGAAGGTGCAAAGCCTCATTAAGAACCTCGAGGGAAAAGCCAAACTTGGGGAGAAGACTTTTCAGGTACCTTTAACAGCACTTAAGAGCTAAAGACCATATCTTCATCTAAGAACCACCCATTTACCCGTCCAAACCGAAAGAACAGACTTGGAGACCTGAAGAACAGTGGAAGCAAGACTTTTAATGGCAGTCTTGCAAGATTGGGTGTCTGGTGGGCAGGCACACCTGGGGCAGTTACAGCAGGTAATTTATCTCCTAGCACACAAGTCCTTCCCCCAGTTTCTGATTGGTTAAGTACTATGGGATTACAGTCTTCCCAGACATCGCGTAAGTTTCATTATCCCCCTTGTAAGGTTATATACCCCATTCCCTTCCCCCCTTAAGTTTTGATTTCCCAATAACGAAACTTTCTTCCCTTTTATGGGCTGACTCCTCCTCTACATTCTGTTCGTTTATTGTGACCTTCTAGGTGCATGAGCAGTGCGGTTTGTTACATACCAAGGCTGGCTGCCAGTGCTTAGATTTATCATGCCTTGAAAATGGACCATTTAAAATGTTTTCCCACAGTTCACATCTCAGAGGAGGTACAGAGGTCCTCCTAGATGACATTGGGAAAATTGTAGTTAGTGTGAAAAAATGAGTGCCCAAAAAAACCTTGGTACCTTCTGTGTTTTGTTCCTATTTTTTTTTTATTGGACGCATAATCTGCTTATATTTTGCACCTATTCTTAAATCACACTTATACCTTCATATTTTATTCTTCTAAGAATCCCAGGAATCACCTTTTTTTTTTTTTTAGGAGTCACCTTTAAAATTGCCTATATGTCAGATTTAAGTCCCAGAAGCAGTAGGAATGCAGACCCTAGAAAAAAAATTAAAGAATGTAGTTTATTTTTTCCTCTGGGGTGTTAACTGCAGCTACTACAGAATGCAGACTTTGGAATTTCAGGCATAACATCTGAAACCATGCAAGAATTTAGATTTCTGTATTAAAGCTAAATCTTCATGTAAATATGGTGTAAAACAATGCATTATCATTATAAACACTGTGCCTTACGAGCTGGTTCAAGCAGAACCCAGATAATTGGAAATTATATGAATTTATAGATTTTCCATTTGAACCTTATTAGTGTTGTTTAAACTTGTAATAATGGATATTTTCTAGTTATCTGTTTTCTTTTTTTCATACACTGTGATGGTATTTTATGAAATCATTTGGTTTTGGGAAGTTGGAATTTCCTAAAGCCACAGCATTAAAGTCAGATAATTTTATTTACCCAAAAGTTTCTGGAACGCTGTGGTTCTGTACTGTGTATACAACTAAAATAAGAATATAAATTTATATAAAAATAAAAATACAACTATATAAGTAAGAATTTGATCTATGTACAGTTTAAGCAAAGCC